ACTTCCCAAGTGATGTTGATCAGGAACTGTATTTTGAGAGCCACTCTGGATTTTACTTAATTATCAGTCTTACAAGGTGAATAGTGTTATGCCCACTTTATAAATGAAGAAATAGAAGTGTCTAAGGGTTTCGTAGCTCACAACTGAGAAGAATTTAAAATCAGTTACTTTTGATTCCAAATATCATTCTTGTCCCACTCCATAGAAGGAGATGTGTGTGTACGTGTATATACATACATTTTTGAACATGATCATTTCCCTCTATCCAGCCATCCAGATTCACAGTGTATATTTGTATTTCTGACTCTAGAAGAAAATAATTGAAACTTTTATCACAATTTATCTTTAGGTGATAGGATTATGGGTGTTCTCAGTTATTCTTTGATTTTTGTGATTGTTTTCCTTTATACTTTTTTCTTTGTATCTAAATATACACATTTATCTCAGGAAAAGTTTTAATCATTTTGTTTCCGCTGAACTTATCTAACAGAATGTGACATGAAAATATTAATGCTGATTTGTTCAAAGAAAATAATAATCTCCCACCCCACCAATGTAAACGGATTTAGATAAATTTATTATTCAAGTGAGTACTTATAAAGGCAAAGACTTTGGAACCATCCTGAAAAGCAGAAAGTGAAAATTTCCTTGATCTTTGCCCCCAGAGGAAAGCTCTGGCATACTGGGAGGGTTCTTCACGAATTTTTCATAGAATATACCAATATTTTGTATAATTACGTATTAACATATAGTTTGTGTAAACGCATAATGTATTGTCTACATTTTCACGCTGCAGAGCAACATTATGCACGGTATAAGATTCACCTAATTAAGCGTAGGTAATTAAGATTATAATTACAGGGCAAGACTTTAAAGCCCATGGGAGCCCAGCCGCAGTCAACCTCGCACCTCCCTGCCGGTTGTGTTTCTGGCCTCGCCCCTCCCCGCTTCGCCAGCCCCGCCCCTCCCCGCTTTGCCAGTCCCGCTCCTCCCCGCCCTGCCGCGCGTGGGCACCTGGGAAGAGGCGGAGAACAATATGGCGGATGGCGAGGAGCCGTAAGTACCGGGGCTCTGCAGACGCGCCGGGCGATGCTGACCCTTCTTTTATTCTCTCTTTTAGGGAGAAGAAAAGAAGGAGAATAGAGGAGCTGCTGGCTGAGAAGTTAGTGCTGCCGGGAGGCCGGGGCCCTCTCCCTTTGCAGCTGAATTTACTGTGTTCTGTGCAGAATGGCTGTTGATGGTGGGTGTGGGGACACTGGAGACTGGGAAGGTCGCTGGAACCATGTAAAGAAGTTCCTCGAGCGATCTGGACCCTTCACACACCCTGATTTCGAACCGAGCACTGAAGTGAGAAACGTTTATTTTTAAATAACTGCTCTCAGCTTTTAATATGCCTTTCCATTCTTTACAGTCTCTCCAGTTCTTGTTAGATACATGTAAAGTTCTAGTCATTGGAGCTGGCGGCTTAGGATGTGAGCTCCTGAAAAATCTGGTAATATATATACATATATATATAAATATTTTTCTGCTTAATTGGATTGTTTTTATTCCCACAGGCCTTGTCTGGTTTTAGACAGATTCATGTTATAGATATGGACACTATAGATGTTTCCAATCTAAATAGGCAGTTTTTATTTAGGTAAGTTTTAATATCTTAGCGGTTTTCTTTTTTATGAATTATAATTTAAATATTTTTCCTGTAGGCCTAAAGATATTGGAAGACCTAAGGCTGAAGTTGCTGCAGAATTTCTAAATGACAGAGTTCCTAATTGCAATGTAGTTCCGTATCCTTTTGACAAAAAGAAAATTACTTAATTTAGCTGCTTAAGTTCCTTTACTTGTATTCAGACATTTCAACAAGATTCAAGATTTTAACGACACTTTCTATCGACGTAAGTTTTTTACTTGAAATTAATGCTCACTAAAAACTAAAGTTGCTTTTTTTTTTTTTTGTAGAATTTCATATTATTGTATGTGGACTGGACTCTATCATCGCCAGAAGATGGATAAATGGCATGCTGGTAAAGACTTTAGTATTGTTATAGTTCTCTGACTCCTTTAAAGCCCTTCAAATTGTTTTCCTAGATATCTCTTCTAAATTATGAAGATGGTGTCTTAGATCCAAGCTCCATTGTCCCTTTGATAGATGGGGGGACAGAAGGTTTTAAAGGAAATGCCCGGGTGATTCTGCCTGGAATGACTGCTTGTATCGAATGCACGCTGGAACTTTATCCACCACAGGTAATCAAAAAAGCACCTGCATTTCTTTTATAAATTCACTGAAAAGGACAAACTGTGGTTTTAGGTTAATTTTCCCATGTGCACCATTGCATCTATGCCCAGGCTACCAGAACACTGTATTGAGTATGTAAGGATGTTGCAGTGGCCTAAGGAGCAGCCTTTTGGAGGTAATAAACCTAATTTAATAATCTAGAATTACCTCTCTCTCTCTCCCTTTTTTTTTTTAAACAGAAGGGGTTCCATTAGATGGAGATGATCCTGAACATATACAATGGATTTTCCAAAAATCCCTAGAGAGAGCATCACAATATAATATTAGGGGTGTTACGTATAGGCTCACTCAAGGTAAGTCAGCAAATTGTCATGAATTATGATGTATGACCATATTTTAATTGATATGTTTTTTCAGGGGTAGTAAAAAGAATCATTCCTGCAGTAGCTTCCACAAATGCAGTCATTGCAGGTGAGGAAGAAAAGGCCATCACTTAGTTTATTGTTAAAGCACCTGTATTTTCTCCTCCCTTCAGCTGTGTGTGCCACTGAGGTTTTTAAAATAGCCACAAGGTAATAGGTTTCATTTTTAATATGCATGTAAAATTATATAAAGATGAACATTTTTTCATTACAGTGCATACATTCCCTTGAATAATTACTTGGTGTTTAATGATGTAGATGGGCTGTATACATACACATTTGAAGCAGAAAGAAAGGTTAGTAGTATTAAGAACACATTTTTGATCATCTGCTGTAATTTGTTGTGTATTATGTGTGTAGGAAAACTGCCCAGCTTGTAGCCAGCTTCCTCAAAATATTCAGTTTTCTCCATCAGCTAAACTACAGGAGGTTTTGGATTATCTAACCAATAGTGCTTCTCTGTAAGTATTGTAGATTTTTGTTATGTTGTAAAGTTTGATACTTCTCTCTCATCATAATCTTTAGGCAAATGAAATCTCCAGCCATCACAGCCACCCTAGAGGGAAAAAATAGAACACTTTACTTACAGGTTATCAATGTGTATTTTAAATTTTTTTCAGAGTGTCTTACATTAAAGTAATTTTGTTTTCTAGTCGGTAACCTCTATTGAAGAACGAACAAGGCCAAATCTCTCCAAAACATTGAAAGGTATTTTACATAAGGGTATTTACTAATCATTTTGCTTGTATTAATAATATTTTTTCTGTTTTAGAATTGGGGCTTGTTGATGGACAAGAACTGGCGGTTGCTGATGTCACCACCCCACAGACTGTACTATTCAAACTTCATTTTACTTCTTAAGGAAAATCTCCACATAATAGAAAACTCATGGAAATAATATACTTTGTGGATGCTAAGAAGTTGAATCGATGTCATTTTTAGCAATAGTGTTGCCACGATTTGTCTTTTTTTATATAATGAACCACTCTTTTTTAACTTTGTAACCTTCCCTTGAAGACAGAATTTTGGTGTTGGTGCTTGTAAGCATTTTCATTAATAATATGAGAAATGATACCTGGAGAGAGAGATTATGAGCAAATGTATTGCTTCTTTTAGAGGAGGAAGCATACAACCTCTTTTGTGTGAATTTTGTTATTATGGTCAAAGAATGCATTCCTAAGTTTTCATTTGAGTACCCAAATACACAAAAGGTGTCCCTTTAAGGAAAATAAAGAATTAAGTTTTAAATAACATTACATTTTACAATCTGACATCTGGAGTATATTGAACATAGGCTATTTCTTGATATAACACTCATTTAATTGTGGCCATCCAAATGAATATTATTGCAGAATTTATCTTGTTCATAATGATTTGTAAATGGTGTTATAGCTGAATACCTGTGCATGAAAATGGGCAATATTTTCATCTGTTTACTTGTAGTGCCATAGAGGCCAATATGCACAATATTAACTAATGCCAAGACATGGCTGTTTAAAAAATTTAATGTTCAAACAGTTATCACTGATGCTTTTGCACTATTTATTAATAAAATCATATATTGTGTACTTCTTTCACTGAAGTTTTTAAAAGTACATTA